ACACATAAAAAACCATTCACTGAGGTTAAATGAAAATGTCTGCTGGAGTGTGCCAAGGGGACCTGAAAGGGCCTCCTCTGAGAGGGCATCGTGGGAGGGCTTCAAGGAGGGCGGGAGGGTGGCAGGGAGGCAGGGATGTCGCGCCTCGTCTGGTTCCTAATGTCTGAAGTTCTTTTGGTTCCCTGTTGTCTTTCACACCGCCGCCTCGGGCTCGCTTTTGCGCAGGGCCACGTGGCAAAGTTTTAGTTTAACCGCACGTCGGGCCCACTGTAAACGGTTAATAACCGCCTTCGTGGACCAGGCCTCTGCCCTCCATCTTTGTGCGGGCGGGAGGTGGGGCGGGGACGCCAGGTGTAGCGGACAAGCGGAGAGGCGGCGGGTAGATCCGGGCCCCCAACCCCAACAGTCAAGTTTTCAAAAAGCCCGCGCGTGGCGCCCCAGACCGCATCCGTTGGGAATGGCCCCCAGCGCGCCCCCTGCTCTCTCCCCGGCAAAGCCCTGGGCGGGAGAAGGCGCGGGGGTGGTAGGCCGGCTCTGCACGCCGGGGGCGCCGGGGCAAGCGCGCACCGGGGAGCGCGCCCGTCCAACAGCTGCCGAAAACGGAAGTGGGTGCGAGGGGATCACGGTGATTGGCTGAACTCAGATGTCTCTCAAGGGGCTGGCGCGAACGCCACTGCGGAGTTGGGCGAGGGGATGAGTAAAGGGGAGGGGGAGAAACACTGGGAACAGCCGCGGTGCTAGGAGGAAATGAATCGCGGTGGTGCGCGGAGGGCAGGGAGGGACCCATGTCAAGGGACAGTGGGGCGCTCGGGAATGAAAGTGGGCTGGCAGAAGCGGAAGCGGGAGCGGCACAGGCCGCGGGCTTGAATAGACCGCGGAGGGCGGGGAGTCCGTGATCTAGAGCGGCGCTGCGGCGCGGTAGGCGGGATTAAGGGGAGCGAGGCGGGGATTGGCTGGTAGCCCTAGGCTGCCGTACGTCGGCGGTGACGCACGCCTCGGGGAGGGTGCGCGCGCGTTCAGCGGCCTCTTTGTGTGGTGCCCAGATAGGGGAGCGGAGGTGGCGGCGGCGGCGGTAGCGGTGGCCTTGGTTGTCTTCCAGTCTCCTCGGCTCGCCCTTTAGCCGGCACCGCTCCCCTTCCCTCCCCCTTCCTCTCTTCCTTCCTTCCCTCCCCTTCCCTTTTTCCCTTCCCCGTCGGTGAGCGGCGGGGGTGGCTCCAGCAACGGCTGGGCCCAAGCTGTGTAGAGGCCTTAACCAACGATAACGGCGGCGACGGCGAAACCTCGGAGCTCGCAGGGCGGGGGCAAGGCCCGGGCCTTGGAGATGGAGAATTCTCAGTTGTGTAAGCTGTTCATCGGCGGCCTCAATGTGCAGACGAGTGAGTCGGGCCTGCGCGGCCACTTTGAGGCCTTTGGGACTCTGACGGACTGCGTGGTGGTGGTGAATCCCCAGACCAAGCGCTCCCGTTGCTTTGGCTTCGTGACCTACTCCAATGTGGAGGAGGCGGACGCCGCCATGGCCGCCTCGCCCCATGCCGTGGACGGCAACACTGTGGAGCTGAAGCGGGCGGTGTCCCGGGAGGATTCGGCGCGGCCCGGTGCCCACGCCAAGGTTAAGAAGCTCTTTGTCGGAGGCCTTAAAGGAGACGTGGCTGAGGGCGACCTGATCGAGCACTTCTCGCAGTTTGGCACCGTGGAAAAGGCCGAGATTATTGCCGACAAGCAGTCCGGCAAGAAGCGTGGATTCGGCTTCGTGTATTTCCAGAATCACGACGCGGCAGACAAGGCCGCGGTGGTCAAGTTCCATCCGATTCAGGGCCATCGCGTGGAGGTGAAGAAAGCAGTCCCCAAGGAGGATATCTACTCCGGTGGGGGTGGAGGCGGCTCCCGATCCTCCCGGGGCGGCCGAGGCGGCCGGGGGCGCGGCGGTGGTCGAGACCAGAACGGCCTTTCCAAGGGCGGCGGCGGCGGTTACAACAGCTACGGTGGTTACGGCGGCGGCGGAGGCGGCGGCTACAATGCCTACGGAGGCGGCGGCGGCGGTTCGTCCTACGGTGGGAGCGACTACGGTAACGGCTTCGGCGGCTTCGGCAGCTACAGCCAGCATCAGTCCTCCTATGGGCCCATGAAGAGCGGCGGCGGCGGCGGCGGTGGAGGCAGTAGCTGGGGCGGTCGCAGTAATAGTGGACCTTACAGAGGCGGCTATGGCGGTGGGGGTGGCTATGGAGGCAGCTCCTTCTAAAAGAAAATTTAAAATGCCTGGGAGTGGCTATAGGGGTAGCTCTTTCCAACAGCCCAAGTGGGGTCAACTCCTAAGCCCCACCCCCTCACACACACCGCCTTCCCTGTTTTGCCCTTGGGGGAGCCACTTCTAAGGCTGCTTACCCTTGGGGGTGTTCCTCTATTTGCCTGCCACCTCTCTTGTCTCTCCCTCTGAAGATGGACTCGGCCCCACATACACATTTTTGTGTTACAGTCATTGATGGACTCTATTTTTTTATTATTACTTGGACCTTGGTCGTTTTTATACTAGCAAAATGTCTTGTTTTAATTTGTGTTTTTTGGGGGGAGGGAGGGAGTGAACTTGCTGATTCTGTAGCAAAACCTGGGTGGGGGTTGGGGTGGGGGGTAGTTTACTTTGTTGTAAGGACTTGATAACCTGGCTACAGCGTTTTCTATGAAATCTACTTGGATCCCATGCCTGAAATTTGGAAGCATATGTACAAAAATCATTTTTACGTTTTATTTTTAATAAATCATTGTGTTTGACCGTACATGTCTAACATTTTTTTTCTAGGATCCATTCCGTACCGTTTTTTAAGGGATATTTGTTTAAGACTTTACGTGTTAATTCTTTATTCTTGATGTGTACTTAGAGAAACTTAAGAGGTCCTGTGGTTTTTTTCCCCTCTCCTGTTGCCCTGCTAGTTGCGTGTTGAATTATATCCCTTACAGGCAAAACTTTTGAAGTGGTGGATGTGGCTTTTTAAACTCTTAAGTTTCTGTGCATCCATCTCTTGTACTAAGCGAATTGTTTATCATCTTGACATGGTTGGTCATTTCTATGACAATTTACTTCAAACTGTGTACTGTGTAGTTCTATATAGTTTGTGTTAAGCATGTCATTCATATAAACTGTTTAAAATTTTTCAGATGGCCTAGTTTCATCCCTCTTACTGGTTTGTCTGTAATGAATGGTTAAAAATAAGGGTTATATTTTACCCTCAAATGCGTTTTTGTACTTTCAGAGCAGGTTTAAACGTTTTTTTTTTTTTTTTCCTATATCCGAACTGTTGGCCTCATGGAAATCCCTTTCCCGATCTTTGTAGCACCATCTACTGGCAGAATGGCAGAGTAGCTGCGAAACAATTTGTTTAAAAACTTGCTTAAGACAATTGCATCAGATTTGGAAGTTTTGCCATCAAAATTCTTTGCAGAATTGGAAGTTAACACATTTGCTTGTAACTGAGATGGGCTTCACAGGAATGTAGTTGCCAGTTCATATCACAATAGCCCTTTCTATATGAGGTTTGAAAATGTAAACTGCTATGCATAGCTTGGGCAATAGCCCTAAATTGCTATGACAACTAATGAACCAGCTACGTATACTGGTATTTTAGGTGCAAGTTGTAAAGCAAAATATCTGTGTATTCTGCTTGGTTAACAAATGTATATTTGTAGCCCTTTCCTGCAATAGCATTCAAGTTGTTGTTTATAAGAGAAGAACAAAAGTGATAATAGGTGAAAATTGCCTTTCTGGATAGAAATAGAGAATAGCAACGTTTATGGATATCACAAATAAAGAATTCAATTCTTTACATGATTGAGTGAGAGTATGTATAACCTGGTGGGTGGGTTCAGAGTACCTTTTAATCTAGTATGCTTAACTTGATGTTAATATTTAACTTAAATATTTGACTTACATGTTGACGTTGAAGGCTCAAAGCTATACTAAGAAGCTTTCTGAAAGATTGGGCTTTAAAATAAAATAATATTTTAATATTGAACCATTTTTTAACTTCTTGTCACTGTTCAATTCCTAAGGTCTAGTTCTTGCCAGTTTTTTTTTTTTTTTTCCTGATTGGCAGGGCTTTTAAAGAAGTAAGAAGAAAGGTTAAGATTATTAGGCTAGGTTATAGCTGCTCAGTAGTCATTTTGACAAAGGGTAGCGGATGGTTGGTACAAATAGTGTTATATCCTCTATGACAAACGGGGTGGATGTTTTTACACATTGAGGTAATACATAGTCAAATCCTTTGCTCTCAAATAGTTGTACACTTTCCATACATTTCTGTCTTATTTTTTAATTCTAGTGATACACAAATTACATGTGGGCTACTTCATTTGGTAATTTGGTCCAGCTTTTTGGTGGCTGTAGAGTGGCCTCTAGGATACAGAAAATGATTCTCTGAAATTTTTCGTTGTAATTGTTAAATACTACTCTGCTTGACTTACTCAGTTTTGGTGGGAAGATCTGGGTCAATTGGAATAGTACACCTTTCTCAGGGTTTTCAGTTTAATAAGGTTGTCATATTATTCCCAACATGGGAATATAGTGGCTTCTAAAGTTTGCAAATGAATTATGTAAAAGGATTTTCTGTGTATTAGGAAGGCAACCTGTTCTGTTCATGGTATATTAACACTTCATTGTCATGTGTCTACCCTTAAAATTGCTATTTGTAGTGAAGAAAAAAGCATAGTGGTATTTAGTCACTTCTGGGTTCCTCTTGTCAGTTTATATGCAAACATTTTGGCATGTGGGACTTGGGGAGGAGGGACAATTGGTTGTATGTTTTGACCACTTCCACCTATGAAAATTATCTGAACATTATTCAGATTTAAGAGTTCATGGGAGCAGGTGGTACAGAACCTAGTGTTGAATATAATTTTTGTGCCATGCTTGAATGTATTTTGACGGATTAGCAAAATAAAAGTGAACCTCCTATTTTTCATCTTAATGTGAAGATCTTTGGCATTTACATTCTTTTAAAAGTATAAATTCAGTAGTCATTAGTTGAAAGTGGTTTGAAAGGCTGTTAGAGATGATACAGGTTGAGTATTCCTTATCTGAAATTCTTGGGCCCAGAAGTGTTTTGAGTTTTAGATTTTTTTCAATTTTTGAATATTTCCATTATGTTTACCAGCTGAGCAGCTCTCATACAAAAATGTAAAATCCAAACTGCTTCAATGAGCATTTCCTTTGAATGTCATGTCTGCACTCAAAAAATTTCGGATTTTGGAGCATTTTAGATTTTTTGATTGGAATATCTGTAGTGTTTTTCAGGTCATTTAAAAAGCTCTCATTGGTACTGATTTACTGTATCCAAAAAAAAGCCTGCAAGTGGTTAAGGTTCACAGTGATAACTATCAAATCAGAATGACTATACTGATTGTACCCATTCATCCATTTTTAACTTAGTGATTTGGAACGTTTCATATTCAAATCTAATTTTCATAATTTTTAAGTAAACCTAAAAGATTGAGGATACTTGAGAAATTTGCATTTATGATTTCCTTCAAAACCAGAAGTGATGGTATCAGTTATTGGATTTGTAAACTTAGTTTACCTTTTAAGTGTGCTTAAGTTTTGAGAGTTTGCATTTTAGGTTAAATTTTGTCTGCCCGCGTCTGCTGATTGCAGATAGGCATTTGGATGTTGGATTTGGAGCAGAACTGCATCTAGACTACACGGATTTTACCCAAAAAGACAGCACTTGCACTTAGGCTAAGTGTCTTTCTCCATCGTAACCAATTTATTGAATCACTTTAAGAGTGATCATTGGGGAAATTTTCCTCCTCAGCCTTATTTTGGCCTTTTGAAACAGCAACAAAGACTGCCTAGTCAAATAACTCCTTAGCTGTCCTGCTTTTGAGTGAACTTCATATTTGCCTTGAATGAGAATTTAAATGTTACAAGGTAAAACATTTATTATAAAAAGATATTTGAAAGCTGCTATTTAAAAAGGAATTCCAAAGTAGGAAGACTAGAAGGGCAATTCTCTATTTTCCACCTATTTTTTTTACTTTGATTTGAAGCCAGATGATTTGAACCTTCAGAGAGGGAAAGGATTCAGGAAGACACCTTTGGTAGTTATTCTTAACTGTTTCCTTCTCTATTCAGGCAGGCTTTCTTTGTCTCTTTAATTCTTTTACCACTTTGTATGGTTTACTTAAAAAATCTATCTGAAATAGCTATCATTTCCTGCTATAAAGTTCTCAAGTGTAAACTTTTGCCATTTAAACAGTGTGCTTATTTCCCAGTGTTTACCGTCAATTTCATTGGGTGTTAGGCACCTTTGTGTAAGACAGTTCTATAATGTGGAGGTACACAGCAGTGAGACAAACATGGTTGCTGTCTTCATATACCTTGCGTTCTGGTTGGAATTCAATTTATTTTGAAATGGGAATTCAATTTATTTTGAGATGATGCATCTTTTCCTTTACAGCATTGTGTCACAATCTCATATTGTTCACACCATCAAAATTGGAGTTAGCTCCATTGTCATTGAATGTACATTCTCTGATGAAAATTAAGACTCTTTTCTCCTTAATTGATTACTTTTTAGAAATCAAAGGTGTATTTTGTCTTTGATGCTTACGTTGCAAATGTAATTTGCTTCATAGTGGGTATCTGATTTAATATTTCATAGCCCTTAAGGACGTAAATTTGGGCATCCAATAGACCAAATTCTGTTCCTGACACAGTCACTTTCTAGCACTGCGACCTTGGACAAACTGGCCCGAGCCTCACTTGCCTTATTTGTAAAAAAATAGGCTATGGTAATACCTGCTACATAGGATTGTTGGGCAGATTCAGTGAAAGAATGCATATAAAGAAGGGCTTACTGTAGTCTCTGGTACACAGTAATTTTACTATATGGCCCCTAATGAAGAGGTGGGACAGACTAGCAAAAGGCATACTTTTATATCTTAGTACCCGAGATATGCATGGTCTTTAGGCTTTGCTCTTTACTTGCTGGGTGAGCTTCCATGTGGTAGTTCTCTAAATCACTGCTGCTTCAACTCTAGTAGGAGAGAGATGAATTCTGCTAGCCATCTGTAATGTTTTAAGTATTTGTTAATATTAGGAAGGTATAAATAATGTGAGTGTTGAGGAGAGGTGACTTCAGGTAGGAAGAAGGATCAAGAGAGGCATTGTGGAGCATATAACATTTAACCTTAAAAGATAGGTCTTATAGAGAAGGTGGGAGGAGAAAGAGGGCATTTTAGGTGGAGGACAGATAGGCAGAAACATGGAGCGTATTTGGAGAAGTATGCATATTGGATGCCAAACACTAGGTACATTTACAAATGTTCTCATTGCATCATTCAGTAACCTTCACAGATAAGGTTGCTAAATCTCATGCCAGAAAAGTAACTCCCAAGGACCCCCAGCTGGTGACATGGTAGAACTGAGAGTTGAATCCAAGTTTGACCAATTCTAGTTGTTTCGCTCCTTCTACTAAGCTTCATTGACTTCCAGCTAACAAATGTCTAATTTGTACTAAGATAAAAGAGAGTTGTGAGAAATAAATTGAGAAAATGAAGTTGGAACCAGGTTACTGAGGTCTTTGAGTAGTAGGCTAAGGAGTTTGGACTTAGGGTAGGCAGTAAAAGTCATTAAAGGTTTTTGAGCAACAATAATGGTAGTGAAACTAATTCACAAAGATTAGTCCAGTAGCACTGAGTAACATAAATGGCAGTGGGGGATGTTTCAAAGTGGCAAGTTTGCTAAGACAACTGATGTTAACCAGGTAAGAGAATGAGAGCATGAACAAAGAGCAATGGAAATAGACTGACAAAGAAGTTGAGGTAAGTTGTGAAAGCATAATTGACAAATATTTGGATATATGAAGAATGAGGAAGAGAGAGTAGATTAATCAAAATTACTGTGTGAGAGGATGGTGATGCCACTGGTAATAGGAAGAGAAGATTTAGAGGGAAGATTTGGACATAGTTGAAGATGCTGGTAGCACATTGAAGCATTGTGTCTTGCGCATATAGCTTTACAAAATGGCCATTGTGCTGGATATTCTTTTTGCCCTTCCTGATCTATTTTCCATCTTTATCTCTCTTGTTCTGTGTTCCTGGGAGGCTGACAAATAAAGAACTGCATACTCTCTTTTCTGGCTTTATTCATGGTGGGTTTGGACAGTGATAGAAAAGTGAGGCTGAAATATTTGCTCCTTCTCTTTCTCATATACTTAGCAAGAGATTGTGAGTGGCCACAGCTCTGCTCCAGTGGCCCTCTTATAGCTCTAGGTCTTTTCTGGCTTCTCGTAACTGTCTCCTATTGCTAGATTCTCTAGTCCCAAGAAGGTTCAAACCTTGTTGATTTGCCTTAACTGTGCCCATACCCTTGTAAATAGTTCCTTTTATTAAAACTCTTCAATAACTGAATATACTGTGGTCATCTCTTCAGTGAAATTAAAAAAAAAAACTTCTTTCACATTTTCTTATGACTTGATCTTCCCACACCACCAAACGTGAAGATCTAGCTATTTGCACTAGGTTACTATCCCTAAATTCAGTGCCTCCCTGTTTCTTAGTATGTCAAGTTAAAATTTGTTACTCTTCTGCTGGGTGATTGTGCTGGAAATACAGAAGAAAAAGACAAAAATCCCTGCCCTCAAAGAGCTTATATTTTACTGGGGAGAGACAGGCAATAAGACATAATCAATTATATGGTATGTTAGAAGATGAGAAGTATAGAAAAAATTAGGGTGAGGAATGGCGATTGTTGCAAGGGATGTTTGTGAGGATAGCATACTTTAAAATAGGTGGTATGGGTAGGTCTCTCAGAAAGTGACATTTGAGCAAAGACTTGAAGGAAATGTGGGAGTGAGCAATATAGGTATGGGAAGAGCATTCTAGGTAGAGGATTAGGAAGAGCAAAAGCCCTGAAGCAGGACTGTGTCTGGCCTCTGAAGAAATGCAAATTGTTCAGGGTTGTTGGACCTGAAGGAAGAGGAGGAAAGGAATAATGAGGCCAGAGGGGCCAGATCATGTAGGGATTTGTAGGTTGTTGTAAGGATTTTGGTTTTCACTAAATGAATGGTGAACCATTTCAGTTTTGAGCAGAGGAGTTCCATGATCTGATTTGAATTTTAAAAGATGTGTTTCCCAAAATTCCTATTCCTTTCATACAGCTGCTTTCAATGAAGGTTTATAAGGAAAGCAATCAGAACTACTTGGATAAGGTATAAGTGATCCACAATCTTTTCAACTCTACCATAGGTATCTACATATATATGTTGAGAGATGCTGCTTTTTGGCCAAAATGAATCTTGAATTGGGGGTGTGCAGAAAAAGTTATATCTGGCCTGAGGCTGGTATCTTTTAGAGTGGCCTACTTGCATGGTTGGCCCTTATCTGAACACGTGGATTTAGGGGTATTCTCACTGTTCACTAATAAAGGTGGTTCACTGTACCTAGACTGTTCAAACAAGATGATTTATGCTAAACACCTGCTTTCCTTCTGGGAGTATGGAATTTTGGTACATGCCAGGTAAAGGATGTCTATATGACCAAACTCCCAATGAAAACCTTGCATACTGAGTCCCTAGGCAGAAACATCCCTCGTATAAAAATGTGCTCTGTGTGAATCTTCATGGGAGGGAGAGATCCTAAAGAAGCCTGCACATGGATTCCTCCAGATTCTGCTTATGTCTTTTTCCTGTATGATCCAACTGTGTACACTTACTGTGTCACTGTAATAAACTTTAGCCATGAGTACGATACTTAGCAGTGCTGAGTTTTGTGAACCCTTCTA